TACCATAAATGTGATTATGGGCAGAGAAAAAAAGTGCTTTGAGCACTTTGACCAAATTATGATGTTAAATCCAAGATGCCATGTTATTTATTTTACCGAGTCCACCCAAGCCTCCTATATCCAGCGTGTGGATAGTACGAGGTTGACAATTAGTGCATTAGTTACCTGTTTACCACGACGTACTTGCAATAACAAAAGCTATTAGATGGGCTTTCCTAGTATCAAATATTCCTGCATGAGTTGGCTTTGCTTCTGATTGAAAATACTTTTGCCCATCCTTTGCATCTCCCCTATATTCTGGTTCCCTAATACAGAGTCTCGTAGGGGTAGAGAGATACCATTATGTTAGTGTCAGATACACCTGGCTATTTAATAGTTTTGTAAACTTGGGCACATTACTTAAGCTTTCTGTTTTTCCAGTCGTAAAAAACCGAAAGACTGATAGCGATTTTGAAGTTGTCGAAAGACTTTAATGTGTTTGAAAATACCTAACAACAAAGCCTGGCCCACAGCTGGTATTTCAATAATGTTAATTTCCTTGCTTCCCTCTTGAGGTCCTTAAGATTCATAGGTTCTCCGGACTCCTTGAAAGTTTTGTGTAGATGCATGAGGTGTATTTTTCTTGGAAATAAAGTCCACAATTTAACAGATTATCTTGGGGCCAGCGATTTCCCCGAAAATAAATTGTAGATTCTCCTTCCTGCAATGCTAAGGGGTGAATCTCTTTTGCGGGAGACTGGATTCTTTCGGTGTGTGTTTTGCTCTCTGGGTACTCTTTCTGTAGTCGGCTAACAGAGGATGACCAAGCCCCTCGCGGGGGCGGGGGCGGGTCACTCCCGGACAGGGCCCCCATGAAGTTTCCCTGGGGACTGTGTGACTCCCTAGGGGTCGGGTTACCTCCCAGATGGGGGTGGGGTATCACTTGCAGCTGGAAGGCAGGTTCATTTTAAGGTCTCGCGGGCTTCGGAGGCCCCTCCCTCACTGAGAAACCGGCTTTTGTCGTTCTTCTGAAGCCAGAGCTAGTCTTTCCAGGTGTTAGTCGAAACCTCGTGGTGCGACCCTGGTCGTCCCAAACCCCCTAGGCCTTAATCCTGGGGCGGTGGGGGCGGGGAGGCCGTGAGCACGGCTTCCGCTCCTCCAATCCGCCAGAGGGCGCAGCGGCCGGCCTCTCCCTTCCCGGGGTTCTTCGCGCCGGGCCCCTTCCGCGTGGGTGAGTGAATGTGAGAGTCAGCGCTCGCGCCGTCAGGGACAAAAGCCTCCGCCTGCTCCCGCAGACGGGGCTCATCTGCCGCCGCCGCCGCGCTGAGGAGAGTTCGCCGCCGTCGCCGCCCGTGAGGATCTGAGAGCCATGTCGGCCAGCAGCCTCTTGGAGCAGGTACAGGCCCGGCCCGCATGCCTCGGCCATTGTTGCTGCTCGGCGACGTTTCCTTCCCCTGCAGAGACCAAAAGGTCAAGGAAACAAAGGTAAGTCCCGCTCCGCCGGTGGCCCTGAGCCGGGACACTCCTAATTGAATTTTTTTTTCTTTAGTACAAAATGGATCTGTACATCAAAAGGATGGATTAAACGATGATGATTTTGAACCTTACTTGAGTCCACAGGCAAGGCCCGTGAGTAGTTAACTATTTACATATCTAATCGATGTTTTGATTTGCCTTTTTTTTTCTTCCACAGAATAATGCATATACTGCCATGTCAGATTCCTACTTACCCAGTTACTACAGTCCCTCCATTGGCTTCTCCTATTCTTTGGGTGAAGCTGCTTGGTCTACGGGGGGTGACACAGCCATGCCCTACTTAACTTCTTATGGACAGCTGAGCAACGGAGAGCCCCACTTCCTACCAGATGCAATGTTTGGGCAACCAGGAGCCCTAGGTAGCACTCCATTTCTTGGTCAGCATGGTTTTAATTTCTTTCCCAGTGGGATTGACTTCTCAGCATGGGGAAATAACAGTTCTCAGGGACAGTCTACTCAGAGCTCTGGATATAGTAGCAATTATGCTTATGCACCTAGCTCCTTAGGTGGAGCCATGATTGATGGACAGTCAGCTTTTGCCAATGAGACCCTCAATAAGGCTCCTGGCATGAATACTATAGACCAAGGGATGGCAGCACTGAAGTTGGGTAGCACAGAAGTTGCAAGCAATGTTCCAAAAGTTGTAGGTTCTGCTGTTGGTAGCGGGTCCATTACTAGTAACATCGTGGCTTCCAATAGTTTGCCTCCAGCCACCATTGCTCCTCCAAAACCAGCATCTTGGGCTGATATTGCTAGCAAGCCTGCAAAACAGCAACCTAAACTGAAGACCAAGAATGGCATTGCAGGGTCAAGTCTTCCGCCACCCCCGATAAAGCATAACATGGATATTGGAACTTGGGATAACAAGGGTCCCGTTGCAAAAGCCCCCTCACAGGCTTTGGTTCAGAATATAGGTCAGCCAACCCAGGGGTCTCCTCAGCCTGTAGGTCAGCAGGCTAACAATAGCCCACCAGTGGCTCAGGCATCAGTAGGGCAACAGACACAGCCATTGCCTCCACCTCCACCACAGCCTGCCCAGCTTTCAGTCCAGCAACAGGCAGCTCAGCCAACCCGCTGGGTAGCACCTCGGAACCGTGGCAGTGGGTTCGGTCATAATGGGGTGGATGGTAATGGAGTAGGACAGTCTCAGGCTGGTTCTGGATCTACTCCTTCAGAACCCCACCCAGTGTTGGAGAAGCTTCGGTCCATTAATAACTATAACCCCAAAGATTTTGACTGGAATCTGAAACATGGCCGGGTTTTCATCATTAAGAGCTACTCTGAGGACGATATTCACCGTTCCATTAAGTATAATATTTGGTGCAGCACAGAGCATGGTAACAAGAGACTGGATGCTGCTTATCGTTCCATGAACGGGAAAGGCCCCGTTTACTTACTTTTCAGTGTCAACGGCAGTGGACACTTCTGTGGCGTGGCAGAAATGAAATCTGCTGTGGACTACAACACATGTGCAGGTGTGTGGTCCCAGGACAAATGGAAGGGTCGTTTTGATGTCAGGTGGATTTTTGTGAAGGACGTTCCCAATAGCCAACTGCGACACATTCGCCTAGAGAACAACGAGAATAAACCAGTGACCAACTCTAGGGACACTCAGGAAGTGCCTCTGGAAAAGGCTAAGCAGGTGTTGAAAATTATAGCCAGCTACAAGCACACCACTTCCATTTTTGATGACTTCTCACACTATGAGAAACGCCAAGAGGAAGAAGAAAGTGTTAAAAAGGTAACCCACTTCTTCTTATTAAGATTTTTAGGTAACCATTTCAATTTTTTTCTTACCTCTGTAGGAACGTCAAGGTCGTGGGAAATAAAAGGCAGTTCTACACAGACTGCAGCAACGGTTGCATCTGCATATCCTAAGAGGAAAAAATGACCTTCAAGAGAATTAGGACTTTTTTCTTAATTTCACTGACTTCAGAGACGATTGCAGACTTGCAGTTTAAGTATTGGAATTTCACAAAAGACATAGGACTTAACTGGAAAATGAAAAAAAAAAGAAAAAGAAAAAACTAAACAAAAAATCCCTCTAGGTAGTTTAGGTGAAAAATGTCCCTTTTATTTTGGCTTTGGTTGTGATTTCAGAGCATAATGCTATGTTTTTTTGTCTTTTTACTATGTTTTTCGGATTTTTAAGTCCGTAAGTGCATACAGTTTTCTCTAATTTTTAAACCCTTTCCTCCTCCCATTTTGACATTTGCACTTGGAGAACACTTGAGTTGTGAAGGTTTTGGGCATCCACCCCAGAAAGTGGGAATTTGATTTTATCCTTCCGAACTGGAAGAACATTTTTATGAAGAATTTTTGTCTAGGAGAATATAACAGTGTTACCCAAGGTTGTGTCTTTAAGGGTGGTTCATTTTCTCTGACCTTTTGTTACTCAAAGTAAAGTACTAGGAGTCCTAAGAAATGTTCTGTTCTTGTACATTATACTGATTAAGTCAGGATTAATTTGATTTCAAAGCTGAGAACAGTGGTAAAAACTCGTTTACAGAAATGCATTTTGGAAGAGAAAAATACTGTAAAACGTGTCGTGAATGTTTCTTCAGTTTCTTGTTCAGCCAATGAGGAAAGGGCATTGCCTTTCTTTTTACCATTAATCACTTCTCAATAAACGTGAGATCCTGTTGAGCATCACTTCTAGTACCATTTAGTATTATTTGAGTCTG